GGTGGCAGAGGGAGGCCTTCACCTTATATCTGTGTTGTTATCCAGGGCTCCAGACTTCCTCCTCTGCCTGCCCCACTGCACCCTCTCCCCCTTATCTATCTCCTTCTCGGCTCCCCAGCCCAGTCTTGGCTTCTTGTCCCCTCCTGGGGTCATCCCTCCACTCTGACTCTGACTATGGCAGCAGAACACCAGGGCCTGGCCCAGTGGATTTCATGGTGATCATTAAAAAAGAAAAATCGCAACCAATCTGCCTTGGCTTCAGGAGTGTCTTTCCATTCTTTCCCCTTCTCTGTGATCAGGGGTGCTTGTGTCTCAGAATTTCTTCCAGGTAGGTCCCAGGTGGGTGGATTGGGGGCCTCACTCATGGGAGTATGGATTACCTTAGGTAGCAGGAATGGGTTTGTTTGGGCCTTGAAAACATGTAGGAGTTTGACAAAGCGAAGACAGGTGTGCAAGGCTGAGAGGTCTGGAAGAGCATGCAGTGCTGTGCGAACAGCTCAGAACTTAAGCACAGGAGCAAGGAGCCAGATGGGGCTGAAGAGGCAGCTCCTTCCTGCCTTCCTGGATCGCTGGGGGGCTGAGTGCTGCGCAAGAGTCTCGCCATTACCTGTGGGACGGGGGCGTTAGTGAGCTTGTCAGCAGGAACACGACAGGCTCAGAGTCACTTAGGAAGAGAATCAGCGGCCCGGGATAGGAAGTGACTGTTGGGGTCCTGCTGGCTGGTGATGGGCTAGTGAGAAGTTCTGGGAAAAATCACCAGCGCCGGGATGTGGGGAGGGAGGCAACAAGACTGAATTGGTTGACCAGGAAGGCCAACCCATCTCCTTAAAGGGCCCTTCACTGGTGCGTGGGTGAATGCGGTCCCCGGCCTCCTGGGACCTCGAGGAACACAGGACGCAGCCGGTAGTACGGCCAGCTCAGCTCGCCGCTCCTCTAGCCTTGAGGGAGGCGCTGTGGGGGACAGCCTGGCAGCCACGCATGCGCAAAACACCGTCAGGAAGGGGCCGGGGAGGGGCGGGCTCCCGAACCCGGAAGCGAGGGACCCACGTGGGAGCCTGGGAGCGGGTGGTCGTAGCTCGGTAGTCCAGTTGTGGGTAATCGGGGCTGTTTGTTCCTGTCCGAGAGAGCTCGGCGGAGACGGCTGTCGAGTACCCTTCACCTCGGTGTTGGGAGCCTGGGAGCGAACTGCGGCGCGGGTTACCGCTCCCGGGGACGCAGCAAGGGGCATCGAGTCCCTGGCGGGAGCTGCGCCATGGCATTGCTCTCGACCGTCCGGGGCGCGACCTGGGGTCGCCTCGTCACCCGTCATTTCTCCCATGCAGCGCGGCATGGGGAGCGGCCTGGTGGGGAGGAGCTAAGCCGCTTGCTGCTGGATGACCTGGTGCCGACCTCTCGGCTGGAGCTTCTGTTTGGCATGACCCCGTGTCTCCTGGCTCTGCAGGCCGCCCGCCGCTCTGTGGCCCGGCTCCTGCTCCAGGCGGGTAAAGCTGGGCTGCAGGGGAAGCGGGCCGAGCTGCTCCGGATGGCCGAGGCGCGGGACATTCCAGTTCTGCGGCCCAGACGGCAGAAACTGGACACAATGTGCCGCTACCAGGTCCACCAGGGTGTCTGCATGGAGGTGAGCCCGCTGCGGCCCCGGCCTTGGAGAGAGGCCGGGGAGGCGAGCCCAGGCGACGACCCCCAGCAGTTGTGGCTCGTCCTCGATGGGATCCAGGATCCCCGGAATTTTGGGGCTGTGCTGCGTTCCGCACACTTCCTCGGAGTGGATAAGGTCATCACCAGCCGGAGAAACAGGCACGGACGTCCCTCATTCTCTATGTGCCCCAAGCCTAATGCGGGGAACGGGGAAACCTTGCAGCTGCCCGCTCACTCCAGTAGTCAGCAAGTCCAGCGCGGGGGCTATGGAGGTGATGGACGTGTTCTCCACTGATGACCTCACCGGATTTTTACAGGTAATGAGGGGCAAGAGGGGAAGGAACAGATGAGAATTAGAACATATCTTCTTCCCCCTTTCAGACCAAAGCCCAGCAGGGCTGGCTCGTGGCCGGCACGGTGGGCTGCCCAAGCACAGAGGATCCCCAGTCCTCCGAGATCCCCATCATGAGTTGCTTGGAGTTCCTCTGGGAACGGCCTACTCTCCTTGTGCTGGGTAGGTGGATGTCCCTGCGTTTGTGCCCAGATGCAACCCTAACCCTCAGCCCCACGCCCTGCAGGGAATGAGGGCTCAGGTCTATCCCAGGAGGTGCAGGCCTCCTGCCAGCTTCTCCTCACCATCCTGCCCCGGCGCCAGCTGCCTCCTGGACTTGAGTCCTTGAACGTCTCTGTGGCTGCAGGTGAGTCTACTCCCCTTTCCCTTTCCTCTATCTTGTGAAAGGGGCTAATCATGTCTGCTTTCAGAGTTGGGAACCTTGAATGAGATCACACACACAAAGGCACTCAGCACACCAAACGCGGGGCATCCCTCCTGTCCTGCCAGTTTGCAGGCCGTCTGAGCTCAGGTAAGCTGTCAGATGGATGGATATATGGTATCACTGCCATCTCCCCACCCCAATTCTTTCTCAGCTCATTGATTGATTGATTGGGTGAAAGGATCATGGAGAGGATGCCATCCAGTTGGAGATATGGTGTGAGCTGAAAATCCCAGAGTAAATGTCCTTTCCAGGACAGCAGAGACGAAAAGAGCTTTTCTGGCTGGGAGATTCCAAGAAGGCTTTGTGAAGAAGGAGCAGCATTAACCCGAGTTTCTCAGTGGGCTCAGACTTACAGGTGGAGAAGGGAAGGGGATGCGGTGGGAGGAATGGCATGGGCAAAGGCCTTCAGTGAGAAAGCTGGGCACACAGCCGTAAAATGGCTGTGAATAGGCTGCTTTCCTAGAGCAAAGGGTAAGTGCGGTAAAACGGAAAGGGCGTTGTTCCCAATTCCTGGATTATTAAAACAAAAGCGGGATATATTGGGAAAAGAGTAGGAGGCTGAATTATTTGGATAATTACAAAACTGTTCCCTTGAATCCCCGATTTGCTTTGCTCCCTGTGGGTGGCTTGCCTCCTTTCTCCTTCACCGCGGGGATCACAGGCTTCAGAAACCCTGAGGGGAATGTCCCCAGAGAAGAGCCCCTCCCGTCTCCCCTTCTCCCTCAGGTCGTCACTTTGCCTCCTTAACCCCACTCCCACTCCTCAAAGGAAGAAGGTGGTGTTGGAGGAAGACTGGAGGGGGAGCCCCCTATCTGAGGTCCCCAGACTGTCTTCAGAGAAAGGGAGGAGCAGCCTCAGCTTGGCGTCTGGGGCCCTGTTTCATCCTTGGGTCCGTGAGGGAAGAGGATTCTGCTCCCTGCCAGAAACATTCCTGTAGAGTATTTGCATTACATCCGGCTCACACCCTCTTCCTTCGAAGAACAGATACCAGGAGATGGTGTTTGGGCAGGGGGATGGAGGAAGGAGGGAGAGAGGAGAGGGAGGAGGGGACGAAGAGGAAGAGGAAGAAGACGACAAAGAGGAGAAGAGGAGGAGGAAGAGGAAGAAGAGAAGGGGAGGAGGAAGAGGAGGAAAGAGCAGGAAAAGGAGGAGGAGGAGGAAGGGGAGAAGGAGGAGGGGAGGAGAGGGAGGAGGCGTAGGCAGCCAGCTGTCAGAGCTGCTTATTTTATTTTTCTTGCTCCTGGAGCAGGCTGGCAGAGCAGTCCCCGATAGCAGCAGGAATGAAGAACATGGGCCGAAGGAGGAGATAATTTAGGCCTGTTTCCCTGGCTGATTCCGCTGTGCCTCCTTCTATCTCTCTGCCTCTGATTCTCTCCTCCTCTGTCTCTCTCATGGTCTCTGAAGGAGATGAATTCCAGGTGACTCTCCGGGCTCCACTGTGCTTCCTGGGAGCTGCGCGCTGGGGGTGATGTTTGTCCCTTCTCACTGTAGACTGAGCTTGGGATTTCTCAGCCCCCAGTTACTTAGATGTGGCTTTGGTCCTCTTTGGGGCCCTAGGGTGGGTGGGGAGCCCACATTTTCTCTCTCCCCCATTCTTCTAGAGCCCAGCCAGCCTCCATGGGCCACCAACTACATCCTCCATGGAGAATCTTCAAAGCTCTAGAGCCCCTATTCCCAAACCATTTCCTGTCTTTTTTATTACATGGACTTACTCCAAAAAGGAGCGAAAGAACTTGTACATGTTTCCATTCTGATCAGTTCTTTCTGGATTTTCCGGGCATTTTTGTTACCAGGTGTCTGAAAGATCCTGAGTGCTATGAACTGGCTTTCACATCTGCGACCTGCTGTAGCCCTCCCACAACACTGGGCCCAGGGGTGTTGATTTTCTTTTACAAATGGGGCAACTAAGGCATGTTAACAGCTGAGCCTAGGTTTGAACCTGGTTCCCCCTGTGCTGGTGCAGAGCTGTTTCCCCTGGGATATATGTCTCCAGTGTCACTGCCCTTCCACTGGGTTTCCTGCTTTTACCTAACATCGACTCACACGGTCATTTTCGGGGTGGCAGGGCCTCCTGTCTTGTCGTTTTAATGGCCACATGGCATTCCATCATGTTGATGGATCATTTTGTTTGGTCACTCCCTCATCGTTGGATATGTGTGAGGTGTCTAATTTCTTGCTATAATAAATGCAACTGCTGTATTTTGTTCAAATTACTGTTGTTATCTTCATCCCCTGTATGTTC